TGGCCTCCAAAGTGTTGGGATTACAGGAGTGAGCCACTGCACCTGGCCCATCCACTTTACTGATGAGCATGTTCAAAAACTAATTATAGGTACTGGTAATCTCCATTTTTGCGATATTATAAGAATTAACTGAGTAATTATTTATCGAACATCTACTATACATACAACATGCTTTCTGAGAATTAAGATGACACAGGCTAGCATTCTGCCTACAAGAAGCTTAATAGGGATAAGACACAAACACAAATAACTGTAATATGAGGCAGAATGTGTTAAGTAACATGAGAGAGTAACCGATAAAGTGCGTGGAAATTCAGAGGAAGAGATTACTTCCAGCTGGTACAGTCAGGGATGACTTGATAGAAGAAACAGCATTTAGGCCGGGAGCGGTGGCTCATGCCTTAATCCAGCACTTTGGGAGCCAGGGCAGGCAGATCACCTGAGGTCAGGAGTTCGAGACCAGCCTGGTCAACATGGGAAAACCCTGTCTCTACCAAAAAATACAAAAAATTAGCCAAGTCTGGTGGTGCACGTCTGTAGTCCCAGCTACGGGGAGAGTGAGGTGGGAGGATTGCTTGAACCTGGGAGGCGGAAGTTGCAGTAAGCCAAGATCATACCACTTCACTCCAGCCTGGGCTACAAAGTGAGACTCTGCCTCAAAAAAAAAAAAGAAAGAAAGAAAGAAAGAAACAGAATTTAGATCATGCTTTGATGAATTCCAGGATTTGTTTGTTTTGAAACAGAGTCTTGCTCTATTGCCCAAGCTGTAGTGCAGTGGCGTGATCTTGGCTCAGTGCAGCCTCAACCTTCTGGGCTCAGGTGATTCTCCCACCTCAGCCTCCCAAGTATCTGGGACTACAGGCACAGGCCACCACACCTGGCTAATTTTTTGTATTTTTCTGTAGAGACAGGGTTTTGCCATGTTGCCCAGGCTGGTCTCAAACTCCCAACCTCAAGTGATCTGCCCGCCTGAGCCTCCCAAAGTGCTGGGATTACAGGCATGAGCCGCCACACCTGGCCAGAATTCCAGGCTTTCAGTACGTCAAGATGAAGAAAGAAGTAGGGTAAAATCATATGTCTCTCTTTGAGTCATTCCATTATCCAGATACAAGCAAAACAAGGCTTCCAAAATAGGACCATAGTTCCCCATACTAAGTATAGCATAAATCTCCGAACACCCAGGACACCACAAATTACAGGTTCCAGGCAGTTGACACAGGTCTCTCTGTTACAGCTACTAATATGGCTAGAAGGTATGGTCACCTCTAAACATGATAAATTTATCCTATCCTAAATTAACATTTGTCTTCTTAAAGTTCTTGAAATAATAAACCTCTTTACATTAATGTTTACTGGTTTAACAATTATTAAAATATAGCATATACTAAAAGGTAAGTTAACAATTTTCCCTATTGAAATTTGATCTGATTTTCTCTGAGGAAGAATTAATAAATATGATTACAAAGTTTTTGGTTTTTTTTTTTTTTTTTTTTTTTAACATTTTTGGAAAAAACATTCCAGATCTAAAAGGAACTTGCAAGAGCCCTTGATTGTCTTACAGATGTGAAAACTGAGGGCCCATAAGTTAGATGATCTCTCCAGGACGGTTAAAAAAAAAAAAAATTCCCTCATAAAGTTGAGCTTTGCCAAACAACTTTTAATAATTCTTACATGGTTTGAGTACACTATCTTTGGACTAAATAACAACTCTCTCCTACACAGACTTAACTACATGAATTGTTAAGTGCCTCAAGTAAAAAAACCTGGAGAATTAGGTTTCTGTTCTGCCTTTGCCACTAATTATGTGACCTTGGATAAGTCACTTAATTGATTATTGAAATATCCCTAACATAGGAGGTTAGTTTACATGAAATCCAAAGTGCTCTGTGTCTTTAAAGTTCTGTAAGTCTAAGCATTTGAAAACTACAGTAACAGAAAAAAAAAAAAACAACTACAGTGACAGAAAATGTACAATACTTCCATTTTATACCCACTGCTCCAGTTCTAACCACTTTGGAACAATATTTTATAGTAACATTAGGCTGCCAGAAGGCAAATTGTCTAACCATAACAAATTGTGTGTGCAAGAGAGATACAAGAATAACAGGTGGTATAATAATTCAGGATAAATATGCACAACTCTCTCTCAAAAAAAGTCAAGTTCTTTCTTGAATCTCTAAATGCTTCAGGATCCCTTACTTCCAGAATTATAGTCACCTTCTCCTTTGTAATTCACCGCAATATTTTATACACATATACATGCACACACAATTCATGGTCATATTAAGGCTAGTTTCTATAATTGTCAGGGAGGACTGTTCTGTCTTTTCTATTTATATGAAGCTATTATAGATAAAATCAGAGAGAAGATTACAATAAAATGTAGACCACATACGAAACCTAAAACTTGAAAAGTAATTTACTCAGTGAGGGTTTTAAGTCCATCACATTTCTATTCTAAAACAAAAGCTTGCAGAGAATTAAAACACACACACACACACACACACACACCCGTTATCAGTTTCTGCAGTGAACTTCTATATGAAGACATAAATAGATGGCAAATCAATGGAAACTCAAGAGAATCATTTTCTTTCTTTGCTGTCCCTCAAAACACAATTAAAAAGATACATAAATAATACAGGGGCCGGGCGCCATGGCTCACACCTATAATCCCAGCACTTTGGGAGGCCGAGGCGGGCAGATCACGAGGTGAGGAGATCGAGACTATCCTGGCTAACATGGTGAAACCCCGTATCTACTAAAAATACAAAAAAGTAGTTGGGCGTGGTGGCAGGCGCCTGCAGTCCCAGCTACTCAGGAGGCTGAGGCAGGAGGATAGCTTGAACCCGGGAGGCAGAAGTTGCAGTGAGCTGAGATTGTGCCACTGCACTCCAGCCTGGAGACAGAGCGAGAATCCGTCTCGAAAACCAAACAAACAAGAAAAAAAGTCAGAACATGTTCTCATTAATTTGCAGAATACAAAAAAAAGATCAAATCAAGGCCCGCATGCCTACAGTCCCAGCTACTTGGGATATGGAGGCGGGAGGATTGCTTGAGGCTAGGAGTTCTAGGCCGCAGTGCACTATGATAGCGCCTGTGAATAGCTACTGCCCTCCAGCCTGGGCAACATAGTGAGACCCTGTCTCTTTAAAAAAAAAAAATCAAAAGATGCCTTTCTTTGTACTTTATTTTATGATGAAGTCATGAGAAAGCATTTGTTTCTGCATTTGTTCACTTATTTATCTATTGGAACTTTGCAGTCTAGGACATTCTGCACTTCAATAACTAAAGCCAAAGGGAATTTATTTTTTAAAAAATCAATGTTTACGTACTGATATCTGCAACTTACTTTGAAATGTATATTTTTTTTTAATGGAGAGAGGGATGGATGGATGATTAGATGCATGATAAAATATAGTGAAATGTTAGTTATAGAATCTAGTTGGTGGTTATATGGGTATTCACTACAAAGTTCTTTCAACTTTTCCAGATGTTGGAAAATTTCATAATGAAATGTTGAGCTAAAATAAACGCTGGAAATTTTGATACAACTTTTAGATAAAAATTTCACCCTATCTGGACATTTCTACTGTCCAGGGATCTGTTTGTAAAGGAGCAGGACCCAAAAACATTACACAGAAATCATACCAATGTCTTAACACTCTACAGAGCAGAATGTACTGAGATAAATTGTTCTCCAGAGTACACAAATCTGTGGGTATCTGGATCATGTTAAGTCCCAAATAATTCAGAAATATGTGACACAACTCTATGTATACGTACACATGTCAAAATAGCATGCAAAAGTTATATTTTATATATATCACGTAGGGCTTTACCATCCCTCAGTTATCAATGAATTAAAAATACTAAGTTCCAAGAACCTTTTAACAAAGAATATTTTTAGAAAGATTACCTTTATCTGGTTTATATAATACAAGACCTTAACTTTACTATTAAAATAAAAATATGCTCTAAAATGCATTATTAATTCCAGGGTGTAAACGGGAACTGAGTTTCAAAATCACTAACCAAATACAGAACCTCCTGGAGAAACTGAAAATACAAGTTTCTGGAAATTTTGTGTCCAACACAAAAATTTTAGGAGGCAAACCTGTTTGATGCAATTTATATACCTGAGGCTGAGAAAAGCTGTTCAGTGGCCTAAAGTCCAAGCATGAATTCCCCCCATTATCCAAGTTCTTATCTAAAGGGTTGTCAATAGAACTTATTAGGATTGCCACCAAATTACATTCTGCCATCTCTCAGGTACACTGGACGATGTTTTAAATCAAGTTATCTATTGACAAAAGAATAAAAAAGAACAGAACAGAACATCCTTCAAAAGACTAAAGGACATAAGGTGCACTGAAAAATAAATTACTAGCTTTTTTGAAACCAAAGAATGTCTACTACTTCATGAATATCCACAAATCACAGCGATAAAGGAAGATTGAGTGATGTCAGCAGTTCTGATTTCCTCCATCCTCAACCACATTAACCTTTCTCATCCTTGTAACAGATGAGTATACAAAGATAACGCATGGGAAGGCAAGTAACTGGTCTCGGAGGCTAACCCATCCCTCTTACTCCACCTCCTGTGAGACATCTGACTACGACATGCCACATACACATTTTTCTTCACCTGGACAATAAGTTCCTTGAAGGCAAACCCTGTGTTCTCTGGAACCTGCTCACATTTTCCCAGTGGTCTACACAGTGTATGTACCCCGAGTCACACTAACAAATGGACACAAGTGAGTTCTGCGGAAGTAGTGGAAGGTTTCAGAGACACTTGGGTCCTATACATTAGTGTTAGAAGTTACTCCTTTCCGCTCTGTGTCTCCATTTCCCCCTTCTGAACAAAAAGAAAAATTTCTGGACACCAGTGGATTTGCATTTCGAGTTATCAACGGCCTAGCAAACACCGGGGGTGGGAGACAAGCTCTGATTAACAGAAGGACCAGAACCTCCGGAGACAGGCCCAGCCTGCTGAGCCTAAGCGCCAGGGAACCGGCGGGACAGCATCAGTTCCGAGGTCCGCAGCCTGGGACCCGCACCACCACCACGAAGTTCTCGCAGAGCAAAAACGCCGGGCCGTCTCAGGGGCAGGTCCCAGCAAACGAGGGAGTCCAGCTGGTTGGGGGGTGGTGCGGAAGCGGGCACGACGACAGATGGACTGGAGTCAGCTCCATCGGATCTCCAGGAGACCGGGCACAGGAGGCCACACTGCTCCCCGAGCCCGGAGCAAAAGCACTCTGCCCTAGACCCTCAGGGCGGGGCTCCTCCGGCCCCTGCCCCAGGCCCGCCGACAAGGAGAGACGGTGAGGCTCGGACCCCAGGAGTTCGGGTCCTGAGGAGCTATGAATTATGTCTCCCTTTGCTTAGACCAAGGTTGTTGAAAACCAGACATATGATGAGCGTCTAGAGATTAACGACTCCGAAGAGGTTGCAAGTATTTATACTCCAACCCCAAGACACCAAGGTAAGAGAGGAAAGAAGAGAAATGCTACTGAACAATAATCTAAAGGAAAAACTTTTTTTCTAAGGACTTCCTCGTTCTGCCCATCTTCCTAACAAGGCTATGGCTGATAACAGCAGTGATGAGTGTGAAGAGGAAAATAACAAGGTACAGTAAAACTCACAGCTTCTTGTAGAATTCTTTTAAAGGGGGCCAATTGGTCATCCTTCAGGTCCTAAGGGAGGGCATGCCACAGGCTCCAGGCCACAGAGGCAAAGACATGGACCCTGTTCCACCTGCCCCTGCAAGTCTCAAGTGCCACCAGACCCCTTCTCATGTACTTGAGAGGGTGGGATGGTACAGAGAGAGCCAGAAGCACAGAAAGGTAGGTTATAATGTCAAGAACAAAAGAGCTGTAAGCTTTCTATGCCTGCCCTGCCCTATCACAGGAGAAGAAGAAGACCTCACAGTTGACACCTCAACGGGGCTTTAGTGAAAATGAGGATGACGATGATGATGATGATGATTCATCTGAAACTGATTCTGATTCTGATGATGATGATGAAGAGCATGGAGCCCCTCTGGAAGGGTGAGGAAAGAACACCCAAGCCAAGGGTGCTCCCACCTCGAACAAACTGTTTTCCTTTTCCCAGGGCCTATGACCCTGCAGACTATGAGCATTTGCCAGTTTCTGCTGAAATTAAGGAACTCTTCCAGTACATCAGTAGGTGAGTACTAGGACCTCCCACCATACCCCACTTGTCTCCACCTTCCCTTGGCAATATCTCCTAGGTACACACCTCAGTTGATTGACCTGGACCACAAACTGAAGCCTTTCATTCCTGATTTTATCCCAGCTGTCGGGGATATTGATGCATTCTTAAAGGTATAGTCAGTACATCCTGAAAATGACTCCTTCCTTTCTGCTTTCTTACCTTTTTCTTAACCAGGTCCCACGTCCTGATGGAAAGCCTGACAACCTTGGCCTATTGGTATTGGATGAACCTTCTACAAAGCAGTCAGACCCTACGGTGCTCTCACTCTGGTTAACAGAGAATTCTAAGCAGCACAACATCACAGTAAGATACTAGCTTAGTATAGGCCCCAGCTGCCATCAGCTAGGCTTTCTCCTTACTTTCCTAGCAACATATGAAAGTAAAAAGCCTAGAAGATGCAGAAAAGAATCCCAAAGCCATTGACACGTGGATTGAGAGCATCTCTGAATTACACCGTTCTAAGCCCCCTGCGACTGTGCACTACACCAGGTAAGAAATACCACATTCTTTGCAACAGTAACTTTCTTGTTCATATTTACCTTTATACTTTTAGGCCCATGCCCGACATTGACACGCTGATGCAGGAATGGTCCCCGGAGTTTGAAGAGCTTTTGGGCAAGGTGAGTGGAAGGTAGCAGGAGGTAGGGTAAGATTTTGACTTTGGTCCTTCCATGCCCCTTCCAGGTAAGCCTGCCCACGGCAGAGATTGATTGCAGCCTGGCAGAGTACATTGACATGATCTGTGGTGAGTTCCTCTTTCCTTTCCTCGTCCCCATCCTTCTGTTCCTGGAAGTTCTTCTTCGTTTCAGCCATTCTAGACATCCCTGTCTACAAGAGTCGGATCCAGTCCCTCCATCTGCTCTTTTCCCTCTACTCAGAATTCAAGAACTCACAGGTGAGCCAAGCATCAGGGGTTGACTTAAGCTGATACTCAATATTCCCTCTCCTCTTCCTTGCAGCATTTTAAAGCTCTCGCTGAAGGCAAGAAAGCATTCACTCCTTCATCCAATTCCACCTCCCAAGCTGGAGACATGGAGACATTAACCTTCAGCTGAGACACTTCCCAAGCTGCTGTTTCAAGGCTGAGCTGGCCCCTCTGCCCCAGCTGAGATGGACAGATCGTTGTCAGCTACTTGATGTCCTTGCCCATGCCACAGCTTGGCTCAGGGGCAGTGCATGTCCTGCTGCCCTCTCTGCCAGAGGGCACAGAACATGTTTGTTTAATGAACCTGCCTGCCTCAGATTGCTGTCCCCGGGGAGTTAATGCATCTACACCACTGTGGGGATTTGAGTTATAAGAATTGGAATTTCTGAGATCCCATGGAGGTTAGATTGGGAGGAAAGCTTAAAAGATGTCCTTTTTGTGAGAGGGATGGAATTGTTTTCTTTCATTCGTAAAGTTAGTGAGTAAAGATTTTATAAATCAAATGCTCTATTATATTGTCAGATTATTCTGCTAT